AAATGCTGGGATTATAGGCATGAGCCACCACTCCCAGCCCCACTTTTTTCAGACTGGAAAACGCACACTCACATGTGCATCTTTAAATGATCACTTGGGCTGTGGTATGGAGAATGGCGACCAGTGAGGAGGCAGGAGCTGTTGTCCGAGCAAGGGATGATATTGGCATCTTGGATTGGCATGGTGGCAGTAGTGGTAGTGCAGAGTGACTTGGGTAGATTTTGGAGCCATTTAGAAGGTAACATCCACAGGAACTGGTAAATAAATACGTGGGAGAAGTTGGGTGAAGGGGGTGTCAAAGATTACACCCAATTTATTTTGCTTGGGCAAGTTGGTGGATGGTGAGCCCCTCACTGAGTGAGAAGCCTGGAGAAGCAGGTTTGGAGGGTGGTAGTATGCAGGTGGTATGCATAGTTGGGGATGTGTGTTGAGTTTGCTATGTCCGGTGAGCTTCCCAGTGGAGATGTCCAATGGGCAGACGGATACTCACATAGAGAGTTCATGGTAGATTCGGGCTAGAGGAAAGCACCTGAGGCCTGGCCAGAGACGCCTAGAGGAACAGAGCCTGGTTAACAGTCACTCCTGGTGTCTCAGATATTCTCTGCTCAGCCCACGCCCTCTCTTCCACACTGGGCCACCTATAAAGCCTCCACAGATACCCCTGGGGCACCCACTGGACACATGCCCTCAGGGCCCCAGAGCAAGGAGCTGTTTGTGGGCTTACCACTGCTGTTCCCATATGCCCCCAACTGCCTCCCACTTCTTTCCCCACAGCCTGGTCAGACATGGCGCTACCACTAATGGAATCTTTCTTGCCATCTTTTTCTTGCCGCTTAACAGTGGCAGTGACAGTTTGACTCCTGATTTAAGCCTGATTCTGCTTAACTTTTTCCCTTGACTTTGGCATTTTCACTTTGACATGTTCCCTGAGAGCCTGGGGGGTGGGGAACCCAGCTCCAGCTGGTGACGTTTGGGGCCGGCCCAGGCCTAGGGTGTGGAGGAGCCTTGCCATCGGGCTTCCTGTCTCTCTTCATTTAAGCACGACTCTGCAGAAGGAACAAAGCACCCTCCCCACTGGGCTCCTGGTTGCAGAGCTCCAAGTCCTCACACAGATACGCCTGTTTGAGAAGCAGCGGGCAAGAAAGACGCAAGCCCAGAGGTAAGGTGGTCAGACTCGGCTTCCTTCCCCGGGTTTGCTGACTAATGATTGGCATTTCCCTCAGGCCCTGCCATTTCTGTGGGCTCAGGTCCCTACTGGCTCAGGCCCCTGCCTCCCTCGGCAAGGCCACAATGAACCGGGGAGTCCCTTTTAGGCACTTGCTTCTGGTGCTGCAACTGGGTAAGTTCTCAGACCTGGGGTCTCAATGCAGAATTGAGACCTGACTCCTTTCTTTTCCACTTAGCGCTCCTCCCAGCAGCCACTCAGGGAAAGAAAGTGGTGCTGGGCAAAAAAGGGGATACAGTGGAACTGACCTGTACAGCTTCCCAGAAGAAGAGCATACAATTCCACTGGAAAAACTCCAACCAGATAAAGATTCTGGGAAATCAGGGCTCCTTCTTAACTAAAGGTAGGGTTGCCTGGCTCCCCATCCAGGGAGGATCAGTCCCCCCCCATATGTCTTCTGCTCCCAGGTCCATCCAAGCTGAATGATCGCGCTGACTCAAGAAGAAGCCTTTGGGACCAAGGAAACTTTCCCCTGATCATCAAGAATCTTAAGATAGAAGACTCAGATACTTACATCTGTGAAGTGGAGGACCAGAAGGAGGAGGTGCAATTGCTAGTGTTCGGATGTGAGTGGGGCAGGTGGGGATGAGGATACCTCCTGCCTGGTTCCCTTCCCCACTACTCCCACCCCTGCACCAAATCCAGCCTGAGCTGGTGATACCGCAGCAGCCCCAAGAGGACCAGGCTGTCAAACTGGCCTCCAAATGTCTTAAAACCCTTCTTGATCAGGTGAGGGATGCTGGTGGGCGGAGGAGGGAAGAGTGTGTGACACAGCTGGCCTTTCCCTCCACAGTGACTGCCAACTCTGACACCCACCTGCTTCAGGGGCAGAGCCTGACCCTGACCTTGGAGAGCCCCCCTGGTAGTAGCCCCTCAGTGCAATGTAGGAGTCCAAGGGGTAAAAACATACAGGGGGGGAAGACCCTCTCCGTGTCTCAGCTGGAGCTCCAGGATAGTGGCACCTGGACATGCACTGTCTTGCAGAACCAGAAGAAGGTGGAGTTCAAAATAGACATCGTGGTGCTAGGTAAGGGAAGCCCCTCTTCGCGCAGTCTCCTCCTCACCCAGGGTCTCTCCCTTCCCACCTCCAGCTTTCCAGAAGGCCTCCAGCATAGTCTATAAGAAAGAGGGGGAACAGGTGGAGTTCTCCTTCCCACTCGCCTTTACAGTTGAAAAGCTGACGGGCAGTGGCGAGCTGTGGTGGCAGGCGGAGAGGGCTTCCTCCTCCAAGTCTTGGATCACCTTTGACCTGAAGAACAAGGAAGTGTCTGTAAAACGGGTTACCCAGGACCCTAAGCTCCAGATGGGCAAGAAGCTCCCGCTCCACCTCACCCTGCCCCAGGCCTTGCCTCAGTATGCTGGCTCTGGAAACCTCACCCTGGCCCTTGAAGCGAAAACAGGAAAGTTGCATCAGGAAGTGAACCTGGTGGTGATGAGAGGTGAGGGGCCAGGCCAGGGAGGGGTGGGCAGGGCCTTTGATCTCAGCCTCTCGTTCCTCTGCAGCCACTCAGCTCCAGAAAAATTTGACCTGTGAGGTGTGGGGACCCACCTCCCCTAAGCTGATGCTGAGTTTGAAACTGGAGAACAAGGAGGCAAAGGTCTCGAAGCGGGAGAAGGCGGTGTGGGTGCTGAACCCTGAGGCGGGGATGTGGCAGTGTCTGCTGAGTGACTCGGGACAGGTCCTGCTGGAATCCAACATCAAGGGTAAGGACCCAGGTTCCAAGGCCTCTGCCTCCCGGTGCATTGAGCACATTTCTCTCCCTTGCAGTTCTGCCCACATGGTCCACCCCGGTGCAGCCAATGGCCCTGATTGTGCTGGGGGGCGTCGCCGGCCTCCTGCTTTTCATTGGGCTAGGCATCTTCTTCTGTGTCAGGTGCCGGCACCGAAGGGTGAGTAACCCCACACCTGGTCCCCACAAGGCCCCTCGTGACTCCCTTTCTTGTCCCTGGACAGCGCCAAGCAGAGCGGATGTCTCAGATCAAGAGACTCCTCAGTGAGAAGAAGACCTGCCAGTGTCCTCAGTAAGGATCTGGGAGGAGGGGTTGAGAGAGGGAGACCTGCTCCCCTTCTTCTTTGTTCCTGCAGCCGGTTTCAGAAGACATGTAGCCCCATTTGAGGCACGAGGCCAGGCAGATCCCACTTGCAGCCTCCCCAGGTGTCTGCCCCGCGTTTCCTGCCTGCGGACCAGATGAATGTAGCAGATCCCCAGCCTCTGGCCTCCTGTTCGCCTCCTCTACAATTTGCCATTGTTTCTCCTGGGTTAGGCCCCGGCTTCACTGGTTGAGTGTTGCTCTCTAGTTTCCAGAGGCTTAATCACACCGTCCTCCACGCCATTTCCTTTTCCTTCAAGCCTAGCCCTTCTCTCATTATTTCTCTCTGACCCTCTCCCCACTGCTCATTTGGATCCCAGGGGAGTGTTCAGGGCCAGCCCTGGCTGGCATGGAGGGTGAGGCTGGGTGTCTGGAAGCATGGAGCATGGGACTGTTCTTTTACAAGACAGGACCCTGGGACCACAGAGGGCAGGAACTTGCACAAAATCACACAGCCAAGCCAGTCAAGGATGGATGCAGATCCAGAGGTTTCTGGCAGCCAGTACCTCCTGCCCCATGCTGCCCGCTTCTCACCCTATGTGGGTGGGACCACAGACTCACATCCTGACCTTGCACAAACAGCCCCTCTGGACACAGCCCCATGTACACGGCCTCAAGGGATGTCTCACATCCTCTGTCTATTTGAGACTTAGAAAAATCCTACAAGGCTGGCAGTGACAGAACTAAGATGATCATCTCCAGTTTATAGACCAGAACCAGAGCTCAGAGAGGCTAGATGATTGATTACCAAGTGCCGGACTAGCAAGTGCTGGAGTCGGGACTAACCCAGGTCCCTTGTCCCAAGTTCCACTGCTGCCTCTTGAATGCAGGGACAAATGCCACACGGCTCTCACCAGTGGCTAGTGGTGGGTACTCAATGTGTACTTTTGGGTTCACAGAAGCACAGCACCCATGGGAAGGGTCCATCTCAGAGAATTTACGAGCAGGGATGAAGGCCTCCCTGTCTAAAATCCCTCCTTCATCCCCCGCTGGTGGCAGAATCTGTTACCAGAGGACAAAGCCTTTGGCTCTTCTAATCAGAGCGCAAGCTGGGAGCACAGGCACTGCAGGAGAGAATGCCCAGTGACCAGTCACTGACCCTGTGCAGAACCTCCTGGAAGCGAGCTTTGCTGGGAGAGGGGGTAGCTAGCCTGAGAGGGAACCCTCTAAGGGACCTCAAAGGTGATTGTGCCAGGCTCTGCGCCTGCCCCACACCCTCCCTTACCCTCCTCCAGACCATTCAGGACACAGGGAAATCAGGGTTACAAATCTTCTTGATCCACTTCTCTCAGGATCCCCTCTCTTCCTACCCTTCCTCACCACTTCCCTCAGTCCCAACTCCTTTTCCCTATTTCCTTCTCCTCCTGTCTTTAAAGCCTGCCTCTTCCAGGAAGACCCCCCTATTGCTGCTGGGGCTCCCCATTTGCTTACTTTGCATTTGTGCCCACTCTCCACCCCTGCTCCCCTGAGCTGAAATAAAAATACAATAAACTTACTATAAAGATGCTCTTCGTGTGTGTGTGTGTGT